TGTCCGGGTTTTTTTGTTCTGTTTTTTAACACAAGTGACTCCATTTAGATTAACAACTTTTGCACTCTCAGGACACTCACAGCCTAAGCCACCTCTACCCCTACGTTGTCAAATGCGATGGGAGTGTGGCTAGACCACCTCCTTCCCTGGTGCTTTGTTTCCTGTAACCACGAGCAATCTATCACACACCCGCTTCCTGATAATCTCCGAGAAGGAATCGGCCGAAGGGCTTCAGCATCCAGAAAGCCCCGAAAGCGCCACAATCAAGGCTCCTCCTCGGGCTCCCCCGTGCTGCCCCGGGCGCGCGCCATCCACCCGGCTGACAAAAAGCACCAGGACATGACCCAGTACCCTTTGATTTCTGTCCAGAGGTGGCGGACCCACCTCGGGGCTGGGATGGAGGGCGGGTCGGGGTCGCTAGGCTTTTTGCAAAAGGGGCAAAGGACTGATGGGGGGCGTAAGGAGCTGACGCCCGCGCTCCAAAGGGGCGTCCTGGTCAAGGAGGATGGGCCGCGCCCCCGCCAGCCGTGGGGACCCTGGAGGTGCTTCTGCCTCGACGTCCTCCAACATGGGTGCTGCCAGACTCTGCTGCGCTCCTGAGTTGCTCCTGGCGGAATTCCAGCCACCCGACATGGGTGTCTCATTTTCGGCTTCTGGGCCATGTCGGGACGGCGGAGGACCCCGGGGGACCGGCGGGAGAGTGGGAAAGGTGGGGCGGGAAAGCCGAGCGAGGCCCTCACTCGCCCATCTGTTGGCGGGGGCGGCAAGTGGGTTTCTTTCTTGCGTTCAGATTTTGCAGTAATTTGCATCTGGACATGGGATACGGGAGGCCAGGCTGCTCCTCGCAGTACACCCACCCACGCCTGCACCTGCCTCAGCGAAGCCGCTCGCCGCTGGTTCCAGCACAGGCTAAAGAGCTTCGGCATCCAGAAAACCAGAAGCGCGCCGCGCACGCGCGCCAAGGAGTTCGGCGACGGCCCCGCCCCTTCGGGGGTAGGGACAGCGCGGCTTCCGCCGGGAGCCCGGAACCGAGCCCAGGAGCCGGGGACGGTGCGCCAGTGCCCCCTCCGCGAGCCCCAACCAGTAGACGGTTCCCTGTCTCCCGCGCCCCAATTTCGATTTTCAAACGCAACTCCTACAGGATTCTGAGACCCCGTCCCATCTCCCATATCCCATTTCCAGCTGCAAATTACTGCAGAATCTGAACCCAGGAAAGAAACCCATTTGCCGACCCCCTCTTCCCTCTCCAGACAGGTGGAGAGCGGGTGAGGGTCTCGCTCGGCTTTCCCCCTGCACCTTTCCCACCCTCCCGCCCGTCCCTGGGGGTCCTCCGTCACCGCGGCCATGGCCCAGAAGCCGAAGGTGGACCCCCACGTCGGGCGGCTGGGATACCTGCAGGCGCTGGTCACGGAATTCCAGGAGACCCAAAGCCAAGGTGAGAGCCACGGTGGGATCAGGTGGCAGGGTGACCTGGCTTCAGTGCCGCTTTCCCGTTGCAGACGCCAAGGAGCAAGTCCTCGCCAACCTCGCCAACTTCGCTTATGACCCCAGCAACTACGAGTATCTGCGGCAGCTGCAGGTCCTGGATTTATTTCTCGATTCGCTGTCGGAGGAGAATGAGACCCTGGTGGAGTTTGCTATTGGTAAGGGCGGGGCCCGTTCCCTAGATGCCTAACAGCATCCAGACTCTTCCTTGCTCTCCCACAGGAGGCCTGTGCAACCTGTGCCCAGACAGGGCCAACAAGGAGCACATCCTGCACGCAGGAGGTGTCCCACTCATCATCAACTGCCTATCCAGCCCCAATGAGGAGACGGTGCTGTCTGCCATCACCACGCTCATGCACCTGAGCCCGCCGGGCCGCAGCTTTCTCCCAGAGCTGACCGCCACGCCCGTGGTGCAGTGCATGCTTCGCTTCTCCCTCTCGGCCAGCGCCAGGCTCCGGAACCTGGCACAGATCTTCCTGGAGGACTTCTGCTCCCCCCGCCAGGTGGCCGAGGCCCGCAGCCGGCAGGCGCACTCTGCCCTGGGTATCCCACTGCCGAGGAGCGTGGCCCCACGGCAGCGCTGATCCATGGAGACTGCGAGACCGTGGCACCCCTACTGCTGGAGACCACAGTCCTGATGTGGACGCAGGGAACGGGGAGCACATACTGCCCCATTGGTGCCTTTTCAGCCATCTGAAAGGCGGGTTCTTTCAGCAGGACAGGCATTTACACTGATGAAACGCCACTGGGAGTGAGGAAGCCAGACTCCAGAGACACGGAGAAGATCAAACTGGAGCTGCGTTCATAGGCTGGCACTCTCAATCCTACATCAGGTGCCACCACCACCAGACTCAGGCCCTGGTGTAAGAAGCGGCCAAGTGCCTGGACCCAGAGGCTTTGCAGGACAGTGTTCTCAGGAGCTGGGCCTGAGGCTTAGGAGAGCTGCCTTCGCTGCAGGAAATCAGGGATTATCCCTTAACAGAAGTGTCTGGAGTAGTTTTCAGGTATAGGAATGAGATGCCTCGTGGTGAAAGGATCTCACCCTGGGAAGATGTGGTGCCCCCTCCAGGGCTCTGGAGGATGGATGCCTCCCCCAGGGGCTCTCCAAGCTGGGCATTTGGGCCTGGTGGATGCCAACCTGGATAACCTGTGGCCCAGCATTGACTGTCCACCCAGCCTTGCTGTTAGGCACCATGACTCCAAGATGAAGATGTGGTCCCTGCCCTTGAGTGACAGCCCAGGGACTTAATGTGGCCATCGGGCATCAAGCACAAGGCCATGCAGGTGATGATACGTCGGAATAGAGGCACCAGCCCTGGTAACTGCATCTTCTCCCCTTGCCACCCCATGGCCCCGGCTGAAAGCTTCGGCCCTCCTCTGCTGTCACTCAATGATGGGGAGCCCTACCCCAGAAGTGTATCCCACGAGGGCATCAGGGACGCAGTGAGTGTTGCTCAAGGGAGTCAGGAAGAGACGGCAACGTAAAGGATGTGGCTCCATGTCCATGGTGCCCCCTGGTCAACATAAGGAGCGTGGGATCCGATGGAAAGGTGGAGCTCAGGGAAAATGGGGGTCCTTGCCTCTCGTGTACCCCCTCAAGGCTGACCCCTTAGATGGCCCAGGAATGGCAGGTGCTACAAAAATGGTACCCACGTGGGCATGGAAATGGGGCAGATTAGGGGACCACTGGACTCAGAGGGGAGGGAAGGGCTCATCAGCACCCGCTCAGGGAGCCTGTCCCTTTATGTTCCCAAATAAAGGGTCCTAGAAGACTAGAAAGCCAAGGTCTTTTATTAAAGGTCCCGACTGGTTTTCCCACTGTATTTCCATGCCAGCCAGGGTCCAGGGAC